CGCACCTGGCGGAGGCAGAAGTCACAAACCCGGCGAGCTCAGAGCGGTGGAGCGGAGAGGAGGGACGGCACCCGGCTGCAGGGAGGAGGGAGGCGGCAGCGGCAGCGGCGGCGTGGAGGGCGCAGCGCGCCGCGCGGCGGAGGAGGGCAGACGGCGGCGGCGGCGGCGCTCGGCTCGCTCTGCCCGGCCGGCTGGGCGCGCACCCGGGCTCGCACCGCGCCGCTGCGGACGCACATGGCAGCGTGAGAGGCCGGCGGCGGGAGGAGCGGGCGGCGCCGGGTCGGGGCTGCAGGGCCGCATGGACAGCGGCGCCACCCCGGCCGGCCCCTACTAGGGCCCCCCATCTGCGGGCGCCACCCCCCGGATCATGGTGCCTCGGCGGCCGCCCGGGCTAAGAGCGGCCGGCTGGAGCCGCTGAGCCCCCGCTGCGGCCGGGAGCTGCATGGGGGAGCGCCGGCAGCGCTTGGGAAGATGCCCCGGCCGGAGCTGCCCCTGCCGGAGGGCTGGGAGGAGGCGCGCGACTTCGACGGCAAGGTCTACTACATAGACCACACGAACCGCACCACCAGCTGGATCGACCCGCGGGACAGGTAGGACCCTGGAACCCTCCTCCGTGCCCCCACACCCCCGCCTGGGCCCCCACCTGCCCCTGGAGCCGCCGGCCGGGACTGGGAGGGGGCAGGGGAGCTCTGCGTGCCTCTTGAGCTCTCTTCAGTTCGCCACCCCCTGCTCCCCCCAACCTTCTGGAGCGCTGCTCCCGCCTCAGTGGGCCACCGAGAGGAGGCGCCTGCCGGGGAGCTGGCCCAGGCTGCCCCACCGCCATCCCCAGTTGGAGGACTTAGGCCCCAGCCGGCACCTGCCCGGAGTTTTGACCTTAAGCTCTAGCCCCGCCCGCCCCCTTTAGGAAGAGAGGTCGGGCGGGGGCGGGGGTTGGGGGAGCGACCTAGCCGGGTGAAGCCGGGTCTTCCCGGGGAGGCTTCCACCCAGCGTGGGGGGTGGGCGGATGGGGATGGGGAAGTGTCCGGTTAGAGGGGGTGGTCAAGACCCCAGGATTCCGTGGGAGACCACTGGAGAGAGGGCACTCGGCGCAGAGGAAGGCAACCTGAGGTGTGCTTTTTGACAGGTGCCTTGGAAGCTGCTGAGAACAGCACAGGGGCAGCCAGGGGGCCCTGGAACCCGAGGGTGGGGAGGAAGTGAAGAAGCGGGGGAGGGCAGATGAGGGAGACTGGTTATCCAGGAATCTGGCAGCAACTTGGAAGCTGTTAGGATGGAGATGGAGGTGAGAGGCCTCCCGGAAAGCCTTGCCCCTCGCCTCTTTCTCCTCTCTTTCTTCCCTGATCGGGGAAGGGGGCGGCGAGGCTCCTCAGCCCTGCACCAGCGGGACCTGACCTTGGTGGGTACCAGGCCGCTGTAGGTTGAGATAATGTGCAGAGGCAGATGGAGCCTGAGATAGCTCGGTGTGGCTCTTACCTCTCCAGACTTTCTCCTGGTTGTTTGGCATTTCTTTGCTCACATGCTGCACACACACACATACATTCACCCTCTCCATGTATGTCCTAGAGTCCCCGGACCACGATGTTGTTGACACGGTCTGTGGGCAGAGTGTCTTGGGGAATGCGGACTTTAAACCTTGTCTGTGACCTTGGGGGTCAGGTCCCTGTAAAGCAACCAAGGTGAATTTCTTGGACTCTTCATCTTGTGTGGTGGGGGTGGAGGTGTCCCAGAAGTGTATGTAGCAAGATGTGGGTCAAAAAAAGAATATAAGCGGAAAGAAAATGAGAGTTGAGATTCTCGGTAGTTTCTGGGAGCACTTACTTTCATTCATTCATTCATTCGTTCATTCAGCGCTTCCTGGATGCCTCCTCTACACTCAGCACCATGCTGAATGTCTCATGAATGTAATCTGGAAGGTAAATATTTAGTGCTAGAGAGCATCTCTTAGGCAAGCTGCTTCAACCTCTGAGCCTCAGTTTCCCTGTTTGTCAGATGGGGGAGCCCACCATTTCCCTGAATTTAAAAAGTTTGCTTGGAAGGGAATATTGGGATGCTTAAAACTTGGAAGGGACGTACATCAGCGCCCAACTCCCATTTGAAACATAAGAGAAAATTTGAAGCCCAGAGGTGTGATTTGCTCAAGTATTTTGATTTTTCTGCCATTCTGCGTACCAGTTCTTCACCAGCTCTGAAGTTCTAACCTGCAAACTTGTCACCCTGACACACTGCTTCCCCACCCTTACTCGGGTCAGTTGCCAGCTCTGCTACTGTGTTGGTGAACTTGGCAGCACCTTTTCTCTTGTCCTTTTCTCAGAACAGACACAAGTTCAAACATATGTGACCTGCCCCAATTTAGGTCCCTGTAGTTTACGGAGGCCTGTGTGCTGTTAGCAGGTGGACGTCCTGTTGGAGGGAAAGGACCGCCCCTGCCAACACTGATAATCATGCATCTGGGGACTTCTAATACAGCAATAGGAGGCCCCTCTCAACAGTAATTCTTTACCCTTGGAAAAGGGTAAGTAAGTAGCTTCTATGAAGAACTGATTGGCTGGAGCACAATCTCCCAAATTTTAGTGTTACATGGACCACCTCCATGATTTTTTTTTGCTATATCCACCTGTGCTATTGCTTACTTACTCCTTGACTTTAGATCAACTCACTTTAAAAATATGTGTACCATTTTCACAAATGGGAAACTAGTTATATCTATTGTCATACAGGGGAAACAAAAAAGATAGGCAAACAAAAAAAACAAAAAACCAGGGTTAGTATATTTTAGCTAGGTACTGTGGCCAGCCTAAGGCCACAGCACCTCACCTGCCCAGCCTTTGTTTTTAAGCAGATTGGCAAGCCATGGAGAGGCGGCAGAAACATAGTGGCACTTAGGTGAGCAGCTCACCTTCTTCATCTTGTGTCATTGGTTTTTTTGTTTGCTTTTGGTTTTTTTGTTTATTTGTTTTTGTTTTTTGGAGACAGAGTCTCGCTCTGTCGCCCAGGCTGGAGTCCAGTGGTGCGATCTTGGCTCACTGCAAGTCTGCCTCCTGGGTTCAAGCGATTCTCCTGCCTCAACCTCCCGAGTAGCTGGGACTACAGGTGCACGCCACCACATCCAGCCAATTTTTTGTATTTTAGTAGAGATGGGGTTTCACTGTGTTGCCCAGGCTAGTCTTGAACTCCTGAGCTCAGGCAATCCGCCCACCTCAGCCTCCCAAAGTGCTAGGATTACAGGCGTGAGCCACCACGCTTGGCCTTGGGTCACTGGTTTATAAACTTCATCTCTGTACCTCCTTGTCATCCCACCTGGACTGGGGTGGTATTGGGCCCCTGAACTTGGGGTCCTGAGGGGGTCTCATGTCAACTCTGGGGGTCACTATTGTGGTCCAGCTTTGTATGTTTTGGAAAAGTGCTAATTGGAGGATAGCCACTTGTGGTTTTCTGGAATTTCCCTCCGGCATACCCCATTTTTGCCTTTTAGTTCTGTCTGTGTGGCCTTGGGCAAATCACTTGACCTCTCTGAGGTTTGAGTGCTTGAGAAGTGGGTTGGTTAGATGGTCTTCAAGGGCCTGCCAGCTCTTAAATATTATTTCAAACCCTTCTGCCGCTCTTACCTCTCCAGACTCCATGAGAGGAGAAGGGGGAACAGGGATGGGCTATGAGAAAAAGGAAGAAGAAATTTAACAAAGCTGAAAAGAGCCAAACTTATTCCGGGGGGTGGTGGGTTGGGGAGAAAAAATTCTGCCAAGGTAGTTATATCCCTGCAATTAATTAATGCTGTGAGACAAAAAATTGCACTAAAAATTTCTACTCCGTGTGTGTGTGTGTGTGTGTGTGTGTGTGTGTGTGTTTATTTGCCTTGGATTTTTCCTTACCTGAATCATGGAGATGCCCACCCATTCCCCTGAATTTAAAAGAAGTAAGTCAAATGGTCCTTCAGTCAGAAAAGTGATTTCTTAGCCACCAAGGACAAAATAGCGTCTCTGGTTACCAACCCTAAAGAATGTCTTGGCACATTCCTCCCTCTGGGGCTGAGCTGTTTTGTGTGCTGGCCGGCCAGGAGCTGCTGGGGGTAGGGAATCCAGTTTTCAGCTTCCCCTTTCACCAGGGGGTTGGAAGAGCAGCCAAGCAGCCAGCCTTGCCAACTCTCTCCCCTTCTCACCCAGGGGAAGACTGGGAGGCCGAAATTCCTGAGGATGGTTGTCCCAACAACCGGAGAGGGTCCAGTGGGCAGCTTGGGTCCTGCCCACTGGGCCAAAGGCTCCAGCAGCACCACAGGCTTTTCCTGAGTCAAGGCCAGCCTGGGAAGGTGACAGGCCCTTCGGGAATCAGGTGCTGTGGATCAGGTCTGAACAGCACCTTGGAGCCGTGCTCCTTTTGCGGAGTAACTCTGGGTGCTTTTGTGAGCTCTAGCGAAGGGGCCAGCGTCCTGTGTATTTCACTTCGTGGTATGCAAAACAAATGCACCGATTGTTCTCGGAGGAAGAATAGATCTTTGGGGCTGGCCCTCCCAGAGAAGGTTCCTGCAGCCTGATTCCTTCTTGTTGTGCGATTTGTATTCAGACCTTCTCATAGGAACCACCTGGGAATTCTGGGCAGTTTCTGGGTCTGTATGGTAAGTACCGGAGGCACACATGGCTGGAGAGGTGATGGAGTCTGTTTCTCCTCTCCCTTGCCAGGTACACCAAACCGCTCACCTTTGCTGACTGCATTAGTGATGAGTTGCCGCTAGGATGGGAAGAGGCATATGACCCACAGGTTGGAGATTACTTCATAGACCACAACACCAGTAAGTTCCCGACGGTCCTCCCTTCCCTGTGCTGCTGACCTAGAATCTCTGGGGTCTGTTCCAGAAACCACTCAGATTGAGGATCCTCGAGTACAATGGCGGCGGGAGCAGGAACATATGCTGAAGGATTACCTGGTGGTGGCCCAGGAGGCTCTGAGTGCACAAAAGGAGATCTACCAGGTGAAGCAGCAGCGCCTGGAGCTTGCACAGCAGGAGTACCAGCAACTGCATGCCGTCTGGGAGCATAAGCTGGGCTCCCAGGTCAGCTGTGAGTACCTCCCACTACCACCACCCCCACCGCTGATATTCTTGTTTTTCTTTTTTCCTTACAGTGGTCTCTGGTTCATCATCCAGCTCCAAGTATGACCCTGAGATCCTGAAAGCTGAAATTGCCACTGCAAAATCCCGGGTAGGACCTCTTCACCTATGCTATGTGCTAGTCCCAGCCCTGTGTGTGGTCTGCTGCCCTCCAGGTCAACAAGCTGAAGAGAGAGATGGTTCACCTCCAGCACGAGCTGCAGTTCAAAGAGCGTGGCTTTCAGACCCTGAAGAAGTAAGTACACCCTGCATCCCAGAGCATGGGGGAAGGCTGACCTTTCCCATTAACTGTCTCCTAGAATCGATAAGAAAATGTCTGATGCTCAGGGCAGCTACAAACTGGATGAAGCTCAGGCTGTCTTGAGAGAAACAAAAGCCATCAAAAAGGCTATTACCTGTGGGGAAAAGGAAAAGCAAGATCTCATTAAGGTATGCAAGTTCCTGTTGATGTGGGTGCCATCCGCATCACTAACCCTGCTCTCCCCTCCTTCAGAGCCTTGCCATGTTGAAGGACGGCTTCCGCACTGACAGGGGGTCTCACTCAGACCTGTGGTCCAGCAGCAGCTCTCTGGAGAGTTCGAGTTTCCCGCTACCGAAACAGTACCTGGATGTGAGCTCCCAGACAGACATCTCGGGAAGCGTGAGTAGACGGGGCAGGTTGCTGGGGGCCTTACATAATTCCTGACTTTGTTCTTCTCCTCCAGTTCGGCATCAACAGCAACAATCAGTTGGCAGAGAAGGTCAGATTGCGCCTTCGATATGAAGAGGCTAAGAGAAGGTAATTGGGCTGGGGCTAGGGGCGGGATGGTTCTTGCCTTTATGTTGGCTTTACCCTCCAGCAGACTTTCCTGTCAATGTGGCCAGGCAACTCCCAGCAATTCGGAGCTTACACACTACCAGGTTAGCAATCCCTGTGGAAAGGGGGCCTACCTGAAAAAAACAGATGTCCTATGTACTATTTCAGCTCCCCCAGGCGTCCAGCAAAACAGCAAGACATCTGTATTTGGACAGCCACTTCTTGTTCTCTCTGAAGAGGACCACTCTGAACCTTGGATCTGTTCCATCCTGCAGGAATGCCTGTCTTAGATGGTCAGTCCTTGAGACACTAAAGGACTGCAGTGACACCAGTCATGCTTGCTTTCTTGGCCCCCAGGATCGCCAACCTGAAGATCCAGCTGGCCAAGCTTGACAGTGAGGCCTGGCCTGGGGTGCTGGACTCAGAGAGGGACCGGCTGATCCTTATCAACGAGAAGGAGGAGCTGCTGAAGGAGATGCGCTTCATCAGCCCCCGCAAGTGGACCCAGGGGGAGGTGGAGCAGCTGGAGATGGCCCGGAAGCGGCTGGAAAAGGACCTGCAGGCAGCCCGGGACACCCAGAGCAAGGCGCTGACGGAGAGGTGGGGCTGGGGCCCCAGGGTGTGTAGGACCCGTGCATCCCTCGCATGCTTTCTCTCCTTCCAGGTTAAAGTTAAACAGTAAGAGGAACCAGCTTGTGAGAGAACTGGAGGAAGCCACCCGGCAGGTGGCAACTCTGCACTCCCAGCTGAAAAGGTGAGTGGTGGGCGGTGAGGCCACTGCTCCCCATCTCACTGTCCTTCCCCTCCCTGTGTCCCAGTCTCTCAAGCAGCATGCAGTCCCTGTCCTCAGGCAGCAGCCCCGGATCCCTCACGTCCAGCCGGGGCTCCCTGGTTGCATCCAGCCTGGACTCCTCCACTTCAGCCAGCTTCACTGACCTCTACTATGACCCCTTTGAGCAGCTGGACTCAGAGCTGCAGAGCAAGGTGGAGTTCCTGCTCCTGGAGGGGGCCACCGGCTTCCGGCCCTCAGGCTGCATCACCACCATCCACGAGGATGAGGTGGCCAAGACCCAGAAGGCAGAGGGAGGTGGCCGCCTGCAGGCTCTGCGTTCCCTGTCTGGCACCCCAAAGTCCATGACCTCCCTATCCCCACGTTCCTCTCTCTCCTCCCCCTCCCCACCCTGTTCCCCTCTCATGGCTGACCCCCTCCTGGCTGGTGATGCCTTCCTCAACTCCTTGGAGTTTGAAGACCCGGAGCTGAGTGCCACTCTTTGTGAACTGAGCCTTGGTAACAGCGCCCAGGAAAGATACCGGCTGGAGGAACCAGGAACGGAGGGCAAGCAGCTGGGCCAAGGTAGAGAGCACCATACCCAGAGGGTGGGAACCCCTGAACCTGCCTTTCCATTTTCCTTCCCTAGCTGTGAATACGGCCCAGGGGTGTGGCCTGAAAGTGGCCTGTGTCTCAGCCGCCGTATCGGACGAGTCAGTGGCTGGAGACAGTGGTGTGTACGAGGCTTCCGTGCAGAGGTAGGTGTCTGGGTGCTGGCTCTCTCTGTGGCAGCCTAACTCCTCCTCCCCTGTTGCCTTTCAGACTGGGTGCTTCAGAAGCTGCTGCATTTGACAGTGACGAATCGGAAGCAGTGGGTGCGACCCGAATTCAGATTGCCCTGAAGTAAGTGACGAGGACGAGGAGGACAGAAGGAAATAGGTACTTCATATGCCCCTTTTCATTTCAGGTATGATGAGAAGAATAAGCAATTTGCAATATTAATCATCCAGCTGAGTAACCTTTCTGCTCTGTTGCAGCAACAAGACCAGAAAGTGTGAGTATGTAGCTGGACAGGTGTATTTCATACCAAGATTTCCTGCGGTTCTGTCTCCCTCTAGGAATATCCGCGTGGCTGTCCTTCCTTGCTCTGAAAGCACAACCTGCCTGTTCCGGACCCGGCCTCTGGACGCCTCAGACACTCTAGTGTTCAATGAGGTGTTCTGGGTATCCATGTCCTATCCAGCCCTTCACCAGAAGACCTTAAGAGTCGATGTCTGTACCACCGACAGGAGCCATCTGGAAGAGTGCCTGGTAAGGGCCGTGTCTGGCTGGCTGGCTGGCTGACTTATGTTCTCCTTGTTTCCATCCCCAACAGGGAGGCGCCCAGATCAGCCTGGCGGAGGTCTGCCGGTCTGGGGAGAGGTCGACTCGCTGGTACAACCTTCTCAGCTACAAATACTTGAAGAAACAGAGCAGGGAGCTCAAGCCAGTGGGAGTCATGGCCCCTGCCTCAGGGCCTGCCAGCACGGTGAGCTGGGACCAGGTGTGCCACCTTCCCACAAGGCCGCACCCGGAACCCAATGACCCAGCAACCTTTGTCTCTATAGGACGCTGTGTCTGCTCTGTTGGAACAGACAGCAGTGGAGCTGGAGAAGAGGCAGGAGGGCAGGAGCAGCACACAGACACTGGAAGACAGCTGGTGAGTGAGCCCGCCCTTGGGCCCCAGGAGCTGGGTGGGTAACCAAAGTGCTTTGTCATCACAGGAGGTATGAGGAGACCAGTGAGAATGAGGCAGTAGCCGAGGAAGAGGAGGAGGAGGTGGAGGAGGAGGAGGGAGAAGAGGATGTTTTCACCGAGAAAGCCTCACCTGATATGGATGGGTACCCAGCATTAAAGGTAGGAAGGGCTGGGGGGATAGAAGGGCTGTCCTGGTGGCTTCAAGGTGTGACTTCTTCCTCAGGTGGACAAAGAGACCAACACGGAGACCCCGGCCCCATCCCCCACAGTGGTGCGACCTAAGGACCGGAGAGTGGGCACCCCGTCCCAGGGGCCATTTCTTCGAGGGAGCACCATCATCCGCTCTAAGACCTTCTCCCCAGGACCCCAGAGCCAGTACGTGTGCCGGGTAAGTGAGCGTGCGGCCCTCTTCTGCTCCCCATGTTTAAGATTCCATGACTTTTCTCTTGCAGCTGAATCGGAGTGATAGTGACAGCTCCACTCTGTCCAAAAAGCCACCTTTTGTTCGAAACTCCCTGGAGCGACGCAGCGTCCGGATGAAGCGGGTAAGAGAGTCACCTCAAAGCTATTTTTCTGCCTCACTGGGCAGAGCTCTAATAACAAGAGAAGCCGTCCCCACCCCCACAGCCTTCCTCGGTCAAGTCGCTGCGCTCCGAGCGTCTGATCCGTACCTCGCTGGACCTGGAGTTAGACCTGCAGGCGACAAGAACCTGGCACAGCCAATTGACCCAGGAGATCTCGGTGCTGAAGGAGCTCAAGGAGCAGCTGGAACAAGCCAAGAGCCACGGGGAGAAGGAGCTGCCACAGTGGTTGCGTGAGGACGAGCGTTTCCGCCTGCTGCTGAGGATGCTGGAGAAGCGGGTGAGTTCTGCCTCGAAGGCAGGGGAGCCCTGCACTGACTCAGGGCCTTGCTTGCTTTGCCCAGCAGATGGACCGAGCGGAGCACAAGGGTGAGCTTCAGACAGACAAGATGATGAGGGCAGCTGCCAAGGATGTGCACAGGCTCCGAGGCCAGAGCTGTAAGGAACCCCCAGAAGTTCAGTCTTTCAGGTAAGCAGAGGGCCCCGGCAGCCCCCCATCCCCCCCTGCTCTAAAGGGATGGCCTCTCTTATAGGGAGAAGATGGCATTTTTCACCCGGCCTCGGATGAATATCCCAGCTCTCTCTGCAGATGACGTCTAATCGCCAGAAAAGTATTTCCTTTGTTCCACTGACCAGGCTGTGAACATTGACTGTGGCTAAAGTTATTTATGTGGTGTTATATGAAGGTACTGAGTCACAAGTCCTCTAGTGCTCTTGTTGGTTTGAAGATGAACCGACTTTTTAGTTTGGGTCCTACTGTTGTTATTAAAAACAGAACAAAAACAAAACACACACACACACAAAAACAGAAACAAAAAAAACCAGCATTAAAATAATAAGATTGTATAGTTTGTATATTTAGGAGTGTATTTTTGGGAAAGAAAATTTAAATGAACTAAAGCAGTATTGAGTTGCTGCTCTTCTTAAAATCGTTTAGATTTTTTTTGGTTTGTACAGCTCCACCTTTTAGAGGTCTTACTGCAATAAGAAGTAATGCCTGGGGGACGGTAATCCTAATAGGACGTCCCGCACTTGTCACAGTACAGCTAATTTTTCCTAGTTAACATATTTTGTACAATATTAAAAAAATGCACAGAAACCATTGGGGGGGATTCAGAGGTGCATCCACGGATCTTCTTGAGCTGTGACGTGTTTTTATGTGGCTGCCCAACGTGGAGCGGGCAGTGTGATAGGCTGGGTGGGCTAAGCAGCCTAGTCTATGTGGGTGACAGGCCACGCTGGTCTCAGATGCCCAGTGAAGCCACTAACATGAGTGAGGGGAGGGCTGTGGGGAACTCCATTCAGTTTTATCTCCATCAATAAAGTGGCCTTTCAAAAAGAATCTTCCTCTTGCTCTCTTTTTCTTTCCTACCCCTCACTTCATCTGTTTCCCTGATTTTTGACTCTCCCCTTTCCAGTCATTTCTTTCCCACCCATCCGCAGTCCTGGAAACATTTATTTTTTCTTTTGCCCACTGTTTTCATTTGCTCATTAAATTAAAATGACTGCTCGGCTCATTGGGAATCCACATCCCCAAGTTAGACTGGGGATATGCTCTCTGTACTGTCTCCTTCTATGGAATTCCACCCCACCCAGAGAGAGATGACTTCACAGTTTGTTCATATGAGCATCATCCCATGTCGTCCCCAACCCAGGGGCTGGTAGGTGCTACAGCTTGTGCTTCATGCTGCTCCTGTGGCCCCTATTCCTACCCAGCTCAGAGCTTTGCAGGGTCTACTGCAGACAATCAGAAGTCAGTTTCTAACAAATAGCAACAGCCACAAATCTCTTCCTCCTTCCTCTCTGACATTACCCTGTGCAACTTTTCTCAAAGTCTGTTGCACCACTCAGCAAAGCAAGTTGCACCAGCTATATCAGAATCACCTGGGGCAGCCTATTAAAAATGCAGACTGTTGAGACCATCCTGGCTAACACGGTGAAACCCTGTCTCTACTAAAAATACAAAAAATTAGCCGGCCGTGGTGGCGGGCAGCTACTCGGGAGGCTGAGGCAGGAGAATGACCTGAACCTGGGAGGCAGAGCTTGCAGTGAGCTGAGATTGTGCCACTGCACTCCAGCCTGGGTGACAGAGCAAGACTCCGTCTCAAAAAAAAAAAAAAAAGAAAAATGCAGACTGGCTGGCGCGGTGGCTCATGCTTGTAATCCCAGCACTTTGGGAGGCTGAGGCGGGCAGATCAACTGAGATCGGGGGTTCGAGACCAGCCTGATCAACATGGAGAAACCTGGTCTCTACTAAAAATACATAATTAGCTGGGCGTAGTGGCGCATACCTGTAATCCCAGCTACTTGGGTGGCCAAGGCTTGAACCCAGGAGGCGGAGGTTGCGGTGAGCCGAGATGGCGCCATTGACTCCAGCCTGGGCAACAAGAGCGTAACTCCATCTCAAAAAAATAATAATAATAAAAATAAAATGCAGACTGTCAGGTCCTCTCTAGACCCACTGAACTATCCCGCCCACCCTGGGACGGTCCCCAGTGCCAGTGTTTTACCCATGTTCCCTCTGTAAGTCTTATGCACACCGCAATTTGAGAGCCCCACTGGTATAAAGTGAGTGAAACCCAGGCAGAGACAGGCAAAATGGTGAGGCCCGCATCCTATTGGTGAGTCACACAGGGAACGCTGAAATTCATGGCCTTCTCCAGGCTACTGGGAACCCATGGGCGGTGATGGAGGGAGTGGTGCCACCTTCACTTGCTGCTGAGGCTCTTCCCCCTCTCCCCAGCATACTCCTTACCTGGCTGTCTCTCCTCATGTATAAGGAACCTATAGTGGTGTAGAATCTACTCTTCTTCCCCCTGTGGCTTCCAGGCCCCCCTGTATAGCTGCTATCCAGCCCGATTTCTCACCACTGGCCCAGGGCTTCCTCCTGCCCCGTGGCTTCACGTCTCTGAACACATCAATCTCTGATGTTCTCTCTCCTTCCATTGAATTCCACCAGACACATTCAGGGTTTACTTCGTAATGTCTTCATATGAGTATCAATCAACACCTTCCCCAACTCAATTGTACTAGGTTGTAGAGCACAAGGATGGTCTCGTGCTGCTCTGTGGCACCTGTGCCTACACTCCTCTGAGCTTTGAGGAGGCTGCTCTCTTTGCTGACCCCATGATCTTTTCTGCCCTTCTGTTAAGGGCATTGGCCACAGCAACGGGGCAAATGCCCCAAGCTGGCTGTAAGTGACCCATCCCTTTGGCTCCCATGATTAGACCAAGGAGAGGCATGGGGTCCAGCTGAGCCATTCAGAACCATTCCTTAGCATTTTCCACTCAAAGGTTAGAGATGAGATTTTCTCTTCCCAAGGCTACCTCTGGCCATGGTTCCAGCTTCATGGGGGCAATGGGATTAGGAAAATGAGGTCAACCTGCAAAGGAAAGCAGATGCAAGAGATGGAGACAGAATGGGGGTGTCCTGGGGATCTTGGAGCCTGAATTCATTGGCACAAAAGGCAGCAGCATCCTCACTGTATCTGCAGTCCATTTGGACTCAATAAAAACTTTGAAAGTCACATGTGTTATGGAATTCCTTCTCAGTGACACATTCATCTGTGCTCAGTTGTCCCAGCAAGGGTCAGCCCCTCATACCCCTGCAGCATCCGCTGCTATGAAGCAGAGCTGTAAACGCCCTCCCTGTGTATAGGAAAAGCTACATGGAGCAAATCCTCCTGCCTGAAGAAGTGCATCTCAGCATCACTTCAGCTGTCGGGGCATTTGTGGGGAGAACCAGACCACCTCTGCGGAAGGCAGCAGACCCTCTTCCAGCCATGGATGGAGTTGAATTCTCTATAAACGGTTCACCAGCAAACCACCAATACATTCCATTGTTTGCCTAGAGAGAAATTTAAAAATAAATAAATGTTCACTTATAATTGTGCATGTGTCTTTTCCAGGACCTTCAGGA